TAACAGCATTTTATTATTAATCTGGTTGTGGATTACTGAATACATTGGGGAGGTAGAAGTGGAGCTTCGGAGACCAGTTAGATGGCTGTTGCTGGAGTCTGGAGTATGAGGACCTTTAGTATGTTGACGTAGAGACCTGGGAAGGTGTTCTTTTGTTAGCAGACAGCGTTGAGGGGACATGCAAACTCCTTATATTTAAAAAGGACTTATGAGTATATAGGGGTTTCTTTCAAAAGCAGCTACTGCAGAGGCCTGAGAGGCCAAAAGGGCGCGTTTGGAATTAAAACAGAGTTAGACTCTTGGCTTTGTCATTTTCTAATTATATAGCCTAGAGGAAGTCACCTAATCTCTCTTGAGTCTTGATTTCAATTCCTCTAAGTTAGGGTTGACAATCCCTACTTGTTAGAGCATCTGTGTGCATAAACCAGACAGTGCTTTAAGGCATGTAGCAATGGCGCTGCGTGTTGGTTCCCGCCTTCCCCCCGGTATACTGCAGGCGGGGGCTGGGTAGCTAAGGACAGCGGAGGCCAGGAAAGTCGTTCTACCTGGAGATCCCGGGCTGGCACTTCTGTCCAGACCTGGACAGGCCTCCGAACGCCGGCCGGCCCTACCTTGGACCAGGCTTCGCACGGGATGACGGAGCATCCCCTGCCAGTCGGTGGGACAGACGTTTTCCTCCTCAGAGGGGCTCTGGAGCGCGAGGCAGTCCCCGGCAGCCGGGGGTACCAAGGGGGCAACGGGGGAACAGCGCGGAGAGGCGGCGCCGGCGCCCGAGGCAGCCGCGGCCACCGCGGCCACCCCCGCACCGCCCGCCGGCTAACTCGCCGCGGGTGCTGGGCCGCGCTGGCCGCGTTTGAAGTCTCCGGCGCGGCTGCTGGTTGGCCGGCGAGGGTCACGTGCGCCCAGGCAGGAGTTTCCCCGACAGCTGGAGGCTGCGTGGGATCCGGCGGCGGCTCCCGAGCGCGGCGGTGCGGCCTTCCCCGCCCCCTCCCTCCCTCCTCCCCCGCCCGCTTCCGCCCGGCTTATTATCCTCCTTATTGACAAACAGAGCGGTCGCGGCGGCGACTCTCGGCGTGCGGTGATAGCCAAGCCATGGGAGACAAGAAGAGCCCCACCAGGTAACAGCGCCCGGGCCCCGGGGCCCGGACTGGCGCCGCGTCGTGTCCGGGTTGTGTCCTGCAGGCCGAAGCGGCAGCCGAAGCCGTCCTCGGATGAGGGTTACTGGGACTGTAGCGTCTGCACCTTCCGGAACAGCGCCGAGGCCTTCAAGTGCATGATGTGCGATGTGCGGAAGGGCACCTCCACCCGGTGAGTCCCGGGCCTGCCCCTCGCGCCGCCGGGAAACTAGAAGAGCCTATATGTTTATTTGCAGGGACAGCAAGGAAGGGGGGAAGCTGGTGTCCTACTCCACAGCCAGTCTTGGGGTTAGAGGAACCCTGAGAAATAGAGTAGGTGGTGGCAGCTCAGAAGAGAAGAAACAGGCTGAATACCTGGCACCTGGAAGAAGAAGGAATATAGTACACAGGGGAGTTGGCCCAGGACAGAGAAGTGGGCCTAGTTTAAAAGAGGCTTGAGGCCCACATGGGGGCCCCTGACATTTTTTTTTTTTACCAGTACATCTAAGCTCTTGTAGATCCAATTTTTAGTGGTGGAAACATTACTTGAGGAGGACTCAGAGAAGCATTGTCATTTGGATTGAAACTGAAGAGGCTCTGGGCAACTCACCAGAAATCTAAGGGACACTGTGTTCCTGAAAGTAAGTGTTCTACACCACGACCCTCTCAGCTTCTTCCTTCCTCTCTCTGAATTCTCTTCTCTTTTGATTTTGGCTCTAAGTTAAACCTAAGAGCTCTAATTTCTCTGTTATCTGTTATTTTCCTAGTGGTTTCTGAAATTCAGGGTAGAATCTGTGTTTGTATAGAACAGTGTGGAACAGGGTATTGTTACTAGAGAAGATATTGATTGCATCACAGAATATTAATATTTTTCCTCTCTGGTAATGTTAAAAAAACAAGATTAAAGGACTGCAGAACGGTGTTGAGAAGCAAAAGTTTCAGTAGTTGGAAGAAATAATTCTCCATAATTGACTTATTAATGAACAGGGTAATTTCCAGAGTAAGGTTGGCAAGTACTAAAGCCAAGACTGGATAGCTGCAGAGCAGAAGGATGCAGTTTGCTAATGATTTGTTTGTGTGACGCACAGATGGGATTTGAATCCTTTGGGTCAGACTGACCTTTGAACTGATTCTGCCTCATTGCCAAATGTTAGGCCAAGTCTAAGCCATTCTAGACATTTGAAAAACTTTTTTCTTTTTAGACCTGCAGAGAAGATTGAGTCCTTGTTCTACCTTTGAAGTCTTCTTTTTTTCTTTTTTCTTTTTTGAGATAAGATCTCATTCTGTTGCCCAGGCTGGGTTGCAGTGGCATCATCCAGGCTCACTGCAGCCTCGAACTCCCAGGTTCAAGGAATCCTCCCACCTCAGCCTCCCAAGTAGCTGAAACTACAGATGCACACCACCATGTGTGGCTAATTTTCTTATTTTTTGTAGAGATGGGGGATCTCTATGTTGCCTAGGCTAGTCTCAAACTCTTGAGCTCAAGTGATCCTCCTACCTTGGCCTCCCAAAGAACTGGGATTATAGGAATGAGCCACCATTCGGCCCCTTTAAAGTCTTTATTGGCAATATAATTTTTTTTCTTTAAATAATATTAAGTTCAAATTCTTTATGCAACAGAAGCCCATTTCCTTTGGCTATATCCATGGTAGGTCATGTCTTTCTAGAGAACGAAGTTACATTCATGGCATGTATTTCAAAATAAAATGATTTGTTGTAGCTTCAGTTCCTCAAGTTTTAATTTTATTTTAGATTTTGGGGTACATGTGCATGTTTGTTACTTGGGTATATTGCAGAGTGGTGGGATTGGGATTCCAGTGTACCCATTACCCAAATGGTGAACGTTATACCCAACAGGTCATTTTTCAGCCCCTCACTCCAAAATTTTTTACATTGTGCTTTTGTGAGAGAAACAGTAGTAAATGTCAAACTGACAGGAAATTTTTTAAAAGGAAACAAAATGCCACGGTGACACATTATTTTCAAGATGCTGCACAGTCTTTATATCTGAAGTTTCTTTTCTTTCTTTTCTTTTCTTTTCTTTTCTTTTCTTTTCTTTTCTCTTTTTTTTTTTGAGGCAGAATTTGAGACAGTCTTGCTCTGTCGCCCAGGCTGGAGTACAGTGGCGTGACCTCGGCTCACTGCAACCTCCACCTCCCAGGTTCAAGCAATTCTCATGCCTCAGCCTCTGTGGTAGCTGGGATTACAGGTGCCCGCCACCACACCAGGCTAATTTTTGTATTTTTAGTAGAGATGGGGTTTCACTATGCTGGCCAGGCTGGTCTCAAACTCCTGACCTCAGGTGATCCGTCTGCGTCGGCTTCCCAAAGTGCTGGGATTACAGGAGTGAGACACTGTGCCCAGCCTATCTGAAGATTCTTATAAGGCAAGAAATGTCCCAAATATAAATGCAAGAAACTTTAGGAAATTAAGGATCATTCTTGGCTGGCCCAGTGGCCCACACCTGTAAGCCCAGCACCTTGGGAGGCTGAGACAGGAGGATTTCTTGAGGCCAGGAGTTTGAGACCAACCTGGGCAACACAGTGAGATCTCGTCTCTACTAAAAATTAAAAAAATTAGCTGGGTGTGGTGGTGCATGCCTGTGGTCCCAGCTACTCAGGAGGCTGAAGTGGGAGGATCCCTTGAGCCCCAGAGTTCGAGGTTGCAGTGAGCTGTGATCATACCACTGCACTCCAGCCTGGGCAACAGAGTGAGACCTTGTCTCAAAAAAACAAAATTCTGAGTCATCAGAGAAAATGAAATATTAAATATTAAGGATAGTCTGTATGAGGGTGATAATCAATGTGTGATGATTAATTTAAGACTGGTGTCTTATTGGTACTTCATCTAGTAGTGGACAGTTACTTAATATTGCTTAATTCAGATAGCAAATATTTAGAAATGAAAATGATAGAATTATTGGTTTGGGTTTCAAACTGTGGTCTAAATGGTTCATACCAGGCTTTCAAATGTAACAGGTAATGTTACATTTTGTTAGAGGATATTATAACAGTCCTTTAGGTTTCTCATAGGTGTTATTTTAGAGAGCTATAAAAAAGATTTCACATAGTAGAAAGAGTGCTAGATGTTACACTAGTATGATTTTGGTAACCTGGGTTCATATCTCATTTCATATCAACCATTTCAATATTCAGCATTCAGCAAATGTTTATTGAGCATCTTATTTAAGGGCTGAGTTGGATACTAGACATACAGTGGTGAGCAAAATGGATTTTTTTGTTTCTTTAAAATTTTACAGTTTTGCAAATTAGAACCGCTTTAACTGTACCAAGCTCTATATGTGAGGTTTAGTGTTAGTAGATCTTTCCTTTATGTGTAGGCTGAAGAGGTGGAACTTCTTCATTAAAAATATATGTTGTTTATAACTGAACACAGTATTATTATTATGGTTAGGTAAAAAGAGTGAGTTATTTCAGCTTCTTTTAAAAGTAAGCTATAAAATCCACATTCTGAAAGAAGCTTAAACCAACTATCATCTGGTAGAAATCTTTTCAGCATCGTTGTTTTCTTGTCATACTTGCTTTATGTCTTCAAATTTGAGGTTTGGCACTGATTCTTCTAGACTTTTGGTGTAGGAATGGGAGAAAAAAATTGAGGACCATCTACATAAGTCCTTTTTAAAGAAATGCATGGTTCCTGAGCCGCCTCCTGTCTATCTGAGGAGCCTTTCTAGCAACCATTTAGTTGTTCAGAGACTCCTTATTCTAGGAGATTTCTTACTTGTTTGTTTTTTGTCCTGTAAGAGGACTCACACTGGTTAATTGTATATGGGTAAATTTTACAAGTGATTATTAGTGTTTGTGTAGTCTGGATATCAGAGTGGTTTTCAAAGTGTAGTCTGAGGGACACTGAGAGTCCCTGAGATCTTTTTAGTTGAAGCTTTCTATGAGGTTCACACTGTTTTTATAATAATTTGAAGATGTTATTTGCCTTTTTCACTGTGATGGTGCAGAGGCAGTGATGGGTAAAACTGCCAGCACCTTAGCATGAATCAAAGCAGTGGCACCAAATTGCTATCTTCATTGTAATATTCACCACCATGTACATGCATGCAGTAAGAATAATGTCAGTTTGAATTAAGAATATCCTTGAAGCAGAAAAATTTACTAATTTTATTACATCTCATATTTTTAAAAATATTCTGTCTGACCAAATGGGAACTACACATAAAGCACTTCTACTGTATACCAAAGTACAGTGGTTAAGGGAAAGCACATGTGTAGTTTGTCTTGCAAGCAGAGCTAGTCTTTTTGTCATAGAGCATCATTTTTACTTGAAAGACTACCTGAAATACCATAGTTATTCAGACTTGGATATTTAGCATATATTTTCTTGAAAATGAATATATTCAAAAAATATATCACTTCAAGGAAAACACTTGATACTATATGTTGCCAGTGATAATCATTCAAGTGAAAATTAGAATTTTTGAAAATTTGTAGCAACAATGAGCTTTAGAGTTTCTGTGTATAAAGACTTTTCTGAGAAGATTAGTGGTGGTATCAATGAATATAATTTCTGATATTTCACCATGAAATGTGTCAGCATTTGGAAGCTACGCATAACTCAGCAAACAAATGGTTCCTAGTTACCGATGTATGATTTTACAAAACTGTAATGGGTAATCCATCAAAGTACAAAATACCAACAGATTTTAAGGGAACACTGAAAACTTCATTGATGTGGTTTCAGATTTCATATTGCAACTAACCTTTGAGAAACAACTGTGTTTTTATGTAGTATCAAAGAATAACACCTATAGTTATCTGAAAATGCTATTCAACTACTTACCTCTTTTCAACTGTATATCTGTGAGAGTCCAGATTTTCTTAATATTTTTGGACCAAAACAACATATTGCAACAAATTGAATGCTGAGATAGATGTGACAATCCAGGTGTCTTCTACTAACCAGATGTTAGAGGTTTGCAAAAATATACGATGCCACTCTTCATACAAAATATCTTTGTTTTGGAAAATAATAAGTTTTTAAAATAAAAATATGTCATTTAATATGTGATGTATTTATTTTTTAAATGAACTAA